TTAAATGTAATCCTGAGCTTTTCTGATTTTGGGGTTCCAGGTCTGCTATACATACTCTTGCACGTTATATTGGGCACAGCCCTAGTAACTCTGTGATTTGAAATGATGATCTGAAGTTATCGATTAGGGAGAGGAATGTGGACAGAGAAGCAGAGCAACGGAGACCGGGAAGTTTCCGTCTGTGTCCTGGATTGCAGCCAACTGCTTAGGCACACACACCTGCTGCCCTCCCGGCTCTGAGTCACCTCCTCTCCTCTCCCTGTCCAACGAGCAGCTGCCAAATGGCAGCCAAATCCAACAGATGTAAGCCGGGACCCCACCTGTGTTTGAATTACTTTCTTTGAAATCTGCCACGTCCAGGTTTATTGACCCGGGCAGTCTTTTCAACATTTCCTTATGCCGCATACGGGTGGGGCTAGGGACTTTCTTGTGCACTGGCAGTCCTCAGAAGAGAAAACTTTGAATTCAGCTATTTGGAACCTCGTTACTGGTTCCGAGCCTCAGGAAAGGCCAGAAGAGCGAGAGCCAGCCTAGTTAGTCACTCCCACATCTGTGACCCCCGTTTACGGGCCTTGTACGCTACTGCCCTTCAGGTACCATAAACCGGGCTTCTCAAAGGGCACTGCAACAGGTTTCCAGGAATTATTTATCAAAGTCCATGACCCCGGCCCTGTGACCCCTGGGTTTGAAAATTCAGACCTTCAGCCTAACGGAGAGGTCGGCTCAGCGTTCCTCCCAGCATCCTCGGGCGATATTAGGGTCCTGGGAGATTCGGGAGGCCACTGCGTCCAGGCCCCCCACGGCCAGCCAGGCGAGAGGCGGGACGCGAAGCCGCGGCCTCCTTCCTCTTCCCTGAGGCGGTGGCGGCGGCAGGCCCCGCCCCTCCCGCGCGGTGGCCGTCGGCGGAGGGGCGGGGCCTGCTACAGCGTCGCCGGCTGACGCGAATGACGCTGCGCCAGTCAGGCCGCAGCCCCGCTGCTTGGCCCGTCGGGCCCGCCTTGGCCGGCTCGGCCCGCCCCCGGCCCTCCCTGCACGGCCTCCCGTGCGCCCCTGTCAGACTGTGGCGGCCGGTCGCGCGGTGCGCTCTCCCTCCCTGCCCGCAGCCTGGAGAGGCGCTTCGTGCTGCACACCCCCGCGTTCCTGCCGGCACCGCGCCTGCCCTCTGCCGCGCTCCGCCCTGCCGCCGACCGCACGCCCGCCGCGGGACATGGCACACGCACCGGCACGCTGCCCCAGCGCCCGGGGCTCCGGGGACGGCGAGATGGGCAAGCCCAGGAACGTGGCGCTCATCACCGGTATCACAGGCCAGGTGAGTGCGGGGGCGGGGGCGCGCCGGCCGAGCTGACGTTTTGCAATTTTTTCTTTCTCCCCAGGATGGTTCCTACCTGGCTGAGTTCCTGCTGGAGAAAGGCTATGAGGTGGGTGACTCAATGGGAAGCGGGCGCAGGCTCACATTTATCTTTCCACACTGTAAAAACTCAGGTCCATGGAATTGTACGGCGGTCCAGTTCATTTAATACGGGTCGAATTGAGCATCTGTATAAGAATCCCCAGGCTCACATTGAAGGAAGTAAGTCATTTTCTTTTTCTAGAATCTCTTTCTCTATCTAATGGGATGTTTTTGTATCCTGAAGACATGAAGTTGCACTATGGCGATCTCACTGACAGTACCTGCCTTGTGAAGATCATTAATGAAGTAAAGCCCACAGAGATCTACAACCTTGGAGCCCAGAGCCACGTCAAAGTAAGCATTTTCATTGGGATTTCTCTGGCCGTAATGCAGCCCTGTCTCCGCCTGCTTTTTCCAGATTTCCTTTGACCTCGCTGAGTACACTGCGGACGTTGACGGAGTTGGCACTCTACGACTTCTAGATGCAGTTAAGACTTGTGGCCTTATCAACTCTGTGAAGTTCTACCAAGCCTCAACAAGTGAACTTTATGGGAAAGTGCAGGAAATACCCCAGAAGGAGACCACCCCTTTCTATCCCCGGTCACCCTATGGTGAGAACATGCGTGCACACCGGAGCACATGTACTTCATTGCTTAAAAAAAATTATTCCAACAGGGGCAGCAAAACTCTATGCCTATTGGATTGTGGTGAACTTCCGTGAGGCGTATAATCTCTTTGCAGTGAACGGCATTCTCTTCAATCATGAGAGTCCCAGAAGAGGTCAGTAAATATATTAACTGAAAAGAGAATTTTGACTGATACTACATCTTTTGCCTCTTTTTAGGAGCTAATTTCGTTACTCGAAAAATTAGCCGGTCAGTAGCTAAGATTTACCTTGGACAACTGGAATGTTTCAGTTTGGGAAATCTGGATGCCAAACGAGATTGGGGCCATGCCAAGGACTATGTGGAGGTAGGAACTGACACATTACATTCTTGAAAATATTCAAAGTGAACTTGCCTCTCTTTCCCTCTAGGCTATGTGGTTGATGTTGCAGAATGATGAGCCGGAGGACTTCGTTATAGCTACTGGGGAGGTCCATAGTGTCCGGGAATTTGTCGAGAAATCATTCTTGCACATTGGAAAAACCATTGTGTAAGTATACCTGAGAAATGACTACTTGTAGCAGGAGCTGATTCAGTGTTTATCTTCCTTACAGGTGGGAAGGAAAGAATGAAAATGAAGTGGGCAGATGTAAAGAGACCGGCAAAGTTCACGTGACTGTGGATCTCAAGTACTACCGGCCAACTGAAGTGGTAAGGACTCTCTGGCCACCCAGTGCGTGGCCATTTAAATATTTATTTTGTTTTATACCTATAGATCTTCATGCAGAAAAAGTTACTTGTTCCTTAGTACTGCCAGCTGTGTGCTTCTTGACCCAGGGGTAGAAAGGATGATCGTGGTGGAAGGTAGGGATATGCTGAATTGGTGATCGACTTCTGATTCTGCCTAAACGGTATGTTTCAAGGGAGTGTGACAGGCGCTGAGATCCAGCAAGCTCTACAGCTCCTCCTAGAACTGCAGTATCCCCAGTAGGCTAGAGAGCAGCCACCAAGGAAGACATCAGGCTATCATCTGCTTTTATCTGCCAACCACCCCCCATGCTCCTCCCTTGGAAACCTGTCTGCAAAAACCCATCTTTGTACTTGCTCCCTAGAGCCAGCTGAGTGTCACTTTGATAGTCTAAAATCTATGTTGGTTTACTATTGCTGATGTAACAAGTAATCACAAACTTAGTGGCTTAAAACTACCCAGATTCATTGTCTTACAGTTCTGGAGGTCAGAAGACCAAATGGAGTCCCACTGAGCTAAATCAAGGTGCTGGCAAAGCCACCTTCCTTGTTGAGGCTCCAGAGTTCTTGGACAGTGAGATTTTCTCTTGGCAGGGAATACTGAGTTAATCACTTGGAACCGGTGCTGGGCTAGTGTTTTCCATGGAATGGATAGCATGTTGTTAATCACTTTGCGGACTAAACCAAAATGGAAGACGCTGGTGCATCATCTATTTAAAATTGCATAATGTACACACTCAGAAAACACCGCTGATACATTTGGGCAACTGGAAATGAGGACAGGTCGTACTTGAGCCTGAGGGACAAGGACAGGCTTCCTAATAAAGGGGAGTTTTAGAGCAGGGCTTTGGAAAGATTTGTAATTAAAAGAGAGAGTTGGGGGACGGGGTGTAAGAACTGGGAAAGAATTCACAATTGGGGCAGGAGGTGCTGTGGGAATGAACCAGCCGCATGAACAGAGACATAGGCAGGGACTCTGTCAGGTGGAGTGGGTGGGTGGCCCAGTCTGGGAACCCTGAGAAGCAAGGCTGGTAGAGCCAATATCACCACACCCTGCCCTGGCCAGGCCTTCTCTCACGCAGCCAGCAGGCCACCCCTCTTCACCGCCTCACCTCCAAGCCTGTCTGTGCAGCAGCTTAGCCACTCCTCTTATTTGTACCTCCTATTTTCTTGCCTTTTTCTTTCTTGCTGTCACGAGTCTTAAAACCAGTCATATGTCATCATTAAACTCCACATGGCCACTATTCTGATACCATTAATCTGTCTTTTGATACCTGCCATCTGACCCCTGATGGGTTCAAATTCTGGAAGAGTGTCTCCTCACCTGTTCCATTAAGTTAGTTAAACAAGTTTTGTGTTTGAGACAAATTCTTAAACAGTTCCCAGCTGTTTCAGTGATTAAAAGGCAGAGCCAGGAATAGGGAAGGCCTTACTTTCATGAGAGAGATTTGTTTATAGCATAAACGTGGATCCTTAACAGTAACTCAGAGAAAACCAATCTAAAGATGTTTTTAATCTTTTTTTACATATTCTTCGACTTCATAATGAAATGTTTCCCTATTTTCCAGGGATTTTGTTGAGAATGAAATTAATTCTGTGTGAATGTTTTTCACAGTGGTATTAGAAAGACACTGTATATTTTAAATTCAGGCTGTTTCTATTATTTTTTGAAAAGAGGTCAGTGGAGAAAAATGTGCCTAACATCGTCATCTAAAACCTGCTGTTTGAATTTTGGGGAATTTGTCATTTTTTCTAAGGCAAGTTACTAAGGTATTGAAGTTAATAAGACGTATTTGTTTCTGAATCAGTTTTTGTTGTGGAGGATTAGAAAGTACTATAGTCCCTTATTGAAATTCTAAAATTTAAAAAGTATAGTGGTAGTTTGAATATGTCCTACTAGCTTGCATTATAAGTTTTAAAGTATGTATCTCAACACCTTTTATTCCCAGCTCTCAAACTTTTGAAGTCTTCTAGAAGCTCCTAACCTCTCCTTACTTCTGTTTTTCCTGCTACAACATAACGATGAGTATTTTCCCACTGATCTCAATAGGCATGTTGAAAAAACTGATGCAATATTAGTTACAAGACCCTGCACAAGTGTCAGCTCCTTGGTGCAGCCTGCACCTGTTCCCCCAGGCAGTCAGCACTTACCGCTTATCCCATTGCATTGTGATGGGTCATTTCCACCTGGGGTCCTGGGGGAAGAATGACATCGGAGGGCCTTGAAGACGACCTGGCACATTGTCAGGGGATAAAGAATGAATGAATGTGCACATTGCCAAAGAATCATTCTTATGCTTTACAGCCAGCTCTGATAGAACCAAAATTATTCAAACCAGTGTATTAAACTATTAGAGAGCAATAGTCTAAACTATACTAAATAGCAAAGGGAATAAAAATAATAATGTTCCTCTTTCTATTTGAGATTCCATGGCAAGATGAGTGTTAAGTTCACTCACAACTTACACTTGTATATCCAACCTTTGAAAAGGTCATATTTCGTTTCTATTGCTTTACCTCTATACATGTCTTTTCACTAATTCTTTCATTTCTGCCACTTTCCTGTCTCCTTATGTTTCTGCTGATGTTCTCTCCTTTTTTCTTCATCTGTTCTGAAACTCTTATTTTCATAGGTTCTGTTCGTTTCTCCACTTCCCTCTGCACCTTTCTTGTTGATCTATCCCAACTGTCTCACACAAGCTCAGCACTCCAGATGTGCTCCCTGGCTCCTCTCCACAGGAAGACCTGGTGATGCCATATTACAGCCACTGCAGCCCGGCTCCACCCTTAGACCACTAGGGCATGATGCCTCCGGCATCCACAGCATATGCACATTGTGGGAAAATCTCATAGTATCTTGAAGTCTTGGCAGACAGCATCAACAATAATGCATATGCAAAAGGCATCCAAGGTTGCTTCTGTCTGAAGAGAGTACGACTGCCAACTGGAGGCATTGCCGGCTCTGAGCCTCCATAAGAAATGCCCCATTGTCAGCCACCATCTTTCCTTTACCCACTCTGAGGCTATATTTGTGGAACAAAGTGTCACCTAGCATAAAAGACACTCAGTTCTCTGGCTTTCCCCATGACACGCGTTTCTCTGCTACTCTGAAACTTTCTGAATTACAAAGTGAGAAATAAGTTCTACTCAGTGAATGGCCATCATGGCTGGTATTGGTATCGTGGAACCAAGGTCTTCCGGAAACCTGGTGGCATGATATTCCTTTTTCTCTTCACCTAGAATCTTCAATGTTTTTCTTTTTTTTTTTTAATGTAAGTGCAAAGAACTTAAATATATGATTGTGTAAGATGATAGTCATTTAGAACAACATTTTTTAAATTTCTGAAAAAGTGAGGCCGGGCACAGTGGCTCACGCCTGTAATCCCAGCACTTTAGGAGGCCAAGGCAGGTGGATCACGAGGTCAGGAGATCGAGACCATCCTGACTAACAAAGTGAAATCCCGTCTGTACTAAAAATACAAAAAAATTAGCTGGGCGTGGTGGTGGGCGCCTGTAGTCCCAGCTACTTGGGAGGCTGAGGCGGGAGAATGGCGTGAATCCAGGAGGCGGAGCTTGCAGTGAGCCAAGATCATGCCACTGCACTCCAGCCTGGGCGACAGAGTGAGACTCCCTCTCAAAAAAAGTCTGAAAAAGTGTTGGGCTTATAGAGATTTTCCTAATAAGGTGTACAGTGTCTTCTTCTTTGCACATCCATTTTGGTGGAAAATTCAGTCAAATGCACTAGAATAGTCTTTGGATATGTTTTCTAAAACAAGTATCTAATTCCCACATGAAGAGAAATGGCCTGATTGAGTATGCCTGTCTTACCAAAACTGTTAACTTACAGTGAGGATGTGAAAAAATAAGAACTCAGATAGGCCCGTGGATCAGATGAATAAGAAAAAGAGAAGAGACTATGGATAAAAACAGTTGCTGATTTTCCTTTGAGATGTTTGTGCTTCATGCCGCCAAATTGAGATGAGAGAAAAGCCAATTTCATGCAGTTTGGCACAACTGTAAAATGCAGCACAAACACACGTACGTGTATGTGTGTGTGTGTGTGTGTCCCATTGATCCAAAAAGCCTGTTTGTCTATTGGCAAGACGAAATATTATCTTCATGCATCACCACCTCCTCCTAAAGGTAGGATGGGGATGGCCGTCAGTGCCAATACATTGTCTCTTCTTTCAGCTGGCGGGGGTGGGCAGTGGGAGGGAGCCACGGGGCGGAGACGCAGAGCAAACAGTGCCAGCACTGGATCCCGGCGTGGGCCGGTGGTGGGTGCCAGGAGCAGCCAGGGCCTGTGCCTAGTCGTCACATGTGGTGCTGAGCAACCACCAACTCTTCCCAGGAAGGAGGTGAAAAGATAACACACACTGGAGTCCAGTGGAGGCGAGGACACTTCATCCCACAGGGACCGCAGTGGCCAAGGGAATGGTTTTAATGGTGGTTTGACTTGGCATACTTATGAAAAGGCTAGCGCCCACCCGCTGGCCTGTGGGTTTATTTGGCAAAACATAAAACAGAGTCAGTTGCTTGTCCTTGAGAGTGGCCACTATGGATCTACCACATTTCTGACTTGTCAGTCTGACATCCGTGGCTGGATTCTACATAGTCTTGTGTTGATGGATTTGTTGCTTTGGGAGAAACGCAGATATGATGGCATGGCCTTCTCACTATCTGCAGCAGAAACGGCCTTGTGTCTGCCCCGTGTCCCTGGTCATCCACGGACATTGGTCAGGCTTTCTGATTCACACCACTTTCTCCTCAGCCCTCCAACTAAGTAATATTTATATTGTTCTGCTAACAACCTCTATTGAAATCCAAACTTAATAACCTATTGCTTGCTAGAAATATTCTCCTCTTCCTTTCTGCCTGTTTCATGATCTTGGTTTTTTTTTTAAAGAATTCAACCCTTTTGCTTTTTCCCTTTCTCCATCTTTATAACTTTTTCAGACAATTGAACTTCTGTCTGAACTTCTGAGCTTTCCGATACCCTCATACTTTGTGGTCAGCATCAGAGACATCAAAGTAAAGTGGGTATTTGTTTCAAACCCTGAGTTGATGATAAGCCATTATGTCTGCTGCGTCTTCTCTCCATGTGAGTGACATTTTGCACCCCAGGCTTAGTTATAGGGAGCAAGTTAGGAATGTGTGTTTTGCAGTTTCTGTTGTTTATGTAAACCATCGATATCAGTTTATTCATCTGAAGGAAATAAGAAAAAACACTTCAGTCAAAATAATTAGGAGCTAAGATAAGAACACAGCACTTCAAAGTTCATTTAGCTACTTACATCTTCTACTTTACACGTCATCTCAGCTTCCCTATCTCCTAAGTGAAGGATGATTATGATAAACTTCACAAAAGTAGTGGGAGGTTAAATTAGTGTTTGTGAAGCATGTTGAGATCTTATGATCAAAGATACCGGAGTATTGCAGAATAGTGTGATTACTATCAAAGAAAAGAATTCCTCAAACCAAGAGTCTGGATTAATCTGACTTAATTTTCCAGCATCTTCTGTATCTGACTGAATTTTCCAGCATCTTCTATACCTTCTATATCTGAAGCCCCAAACCTCCAATCTCTTGCAGTTTTCTCGTGATCTTAGAGTCCGTTTCTAAGCATTGAAGAGGGTTAGAGAGTAGGCTGCAGTCATAAACTTGTAAACAGAGGAGAAGTGTTGGGTGTTAATGAAGGCTCAGGCGAGGGGCCGGATGGGGCTTTGGGGGGCATGTTCGGCTGGTGACTGTGCAGTGCTGCTCTCAGCAGCCACCGTTTGGCTGGTGCTCGGGTGGGGCCTTCACTATGCCAGAAAAACTGTCCCTCCACCCAGCTCATTCCTTAGAATCAACAGGGACTTTCATCCATGCTGCACAAAATCGGACGGAAAAGATGGCTTTCCACAAGTTTCCCAAGTCACTTAAGGGGCACGGAAGGGGTATGCAGGCAGCCGGGGTGTCAGAGGCAAAGACAGGCTGATAGCACAGAGATAAGCAAGGTGGATGGAAAACCATACCTAGACATAACGTGTGCAAAAATTGCAGAGTAGTATCTCCAAAATCACAGGCCACAAATACACAGATTTGGTGCAAACTGGCAAAATGAGTTTGTACATTTATTTCCCACCCATGTGTTTCATTTTGCCTGTAATCATCAGAGCTGTTGTGGATGGGTGGGTTACCCAAGTGTTCTTAAAGAGGCAACCCATTTCTTCTCAGGCAATACTACTACTTTAAGCAAAACCGCAGGCATCCTTTGTCAAGGGTGGCTACCCTAGTCCATGGTTCTTAAGCCTAGTACGTCAGACTCATCCAGAAAGCTGTTGAAAATACAGTCTTCCAGGATTCATCCTCAAACCACTTGAGCGGTGGACCCTGGAAACGTAGGACTCTGCAGGGATCCTGAGGCAGCCGGCTCTGAGGCTGGCCAAGCCTCGGTAAGTGGGGGCAGCTGTGCCCTGGGCTGCAGTCAGGGAATGATGCACACAGTTGGGTTGTCCCTAACCTTGTTGGTTTCATTCACCTCTTGAAGAATTAGATAAAAGCTGATTCCCCCCAGGGGAAAATGCTCAGAATACATCATGTATGTAGTTGTAGGGAATTGTGCCTGTCCAGCTGTCCATGCGGAGAAAACAAAGCTGAACTGCCAGGTCCGGCTCCTTTCTTCTCCAGCCCCAAGTTTTTGCTTGGCTTGGCACATCCTTTCATAGGTGTACGTATTTTGTAAATGTTCATGTCCAGTGATTAAAACTGTCATTGGTATAATTTCTGACGATATGTAGTCAACCCCTTCACAAGTCTGTCGTTAAGCCCTCCACAAACTCACAGGGGTGCTTTGGAAGAGCTTGACATCCGCCCTCCCCAATGGAACATAAGAGCCATTCACACCCCCGCCCTGCAAGGGAGGGTGTGCTTAGGACCTGGACATTGAGCTTGGCAGTATCACCAGATCATTTACCGATTGAAGTTAAATTGATGATAGAAATGTAGACGTCAAGATTTTTGTGCCTAGGTAGTCTCAGCTTCCCTGACCCCATCCTCGGAGAGCTCCAGGTCTAGGGGGACCATTCCCAAGGGGAACCTCAAAAGTGTATCTGCCATGTCAGGGCAGACGTGTGTTTTGGTTGTTTTTGGTGAAGCCCCAGAGGGCATTGTCCCTACACAGTTCTCTGATAGGCGGAAGCTCCATCAGGTCTGACCACAGCCTGGTTATACCACGGCAGGTCCAGAGCAGGTGGCTGCTCAGGGTTTAGGGACTGAATGAATGCCGCAGACGTGGAAAAGAAAATCAACTAGCTGTTTTAGGCATCTGATCAATCAGTGTGATTGGTTTCTTTACCAAGTTGATGAGTAGATCTGCTGTGTTCTCAGCAGTAATGTGGTTAAGCTTCTCAGGAATATACACATACACAAATGTTTTCCCCGGTCTGGTGGAGGGTAGTAATAAAAAGCAGAGCATTTAGAGACAAAGTCAACTTGACAGGCAGAGTGGAGGTAAACAGTCTTCCTCTGCAGGAGCAGTGTTGACAAGCAGTGATTCTTGGGAAGCGTACAGCTGTAGCACGGGCTCTGACTTCAGGGACTTCAGCAGTATAAAAACAATTTTTAAATACCCAAAGTCATTTATTTTAAGTGTACTTGTATGGTTTGGGGTTTTATGTTATCGGTTTATATATATGTGTGATTTTTATTAACTATTTCCAGAAATAATTCTGCAGTTAAGCCAAAAGCTGCTGCATGAAGCAAAAACTCTTCCTCCATAGATACCCTGCCTCAGTCGAGTTAGGCAGGTTTAGCCCAACCAAAGGACTGTATTTGTTGAGAGAAGAGACATTTGTTTTCTCCCCAAACTTCAAGCTCTGGTTTTGAAACATAACTCTCAGTCCCATCTCTAAATCCTAGTTACAGCATTAATTCTCAATAAGTTCTTCTTTTTGCACGTACTCTCATGTAAGCAGCAGTCTAAATAGCCATGTAAGGGCAGCCAGAGGAGTGGGTTTGTGCCTTGGGGAACAGAGGAGCCAAGGCCCACCCACGTTACTTGTCCACTTCTCCTTCCATCTGTGACAATCAGCTCCAAGCATTAAGGGCTTCTCCTGGTCCTGGGGGCCAGGCAACACGTCACCTCTGAGATGTTGGCCTTTGCCACCGTGGCTTCTCCAGCACAGAGCCTCATTGTCACTTCCTCCAGCTGCTCAGGGAACATGATCTTCACTGTTGTCATGTCAGATGAGGAAATTGGGCCACCAGGAAGCCGAGTGACTTGCCCAAGGTCACGCTGTGTGCTAGTGGCACAGCCAGTTTCCAGGCCGTGCTCCCCCACGAAGCCTCTGCAACTTTCCTCCCAGATCACGTGCACTGGGTCACCCAAAAACTTTGCCCTTCTGCACATTAGCCTCTAAGGACAGCTGCTCTAAGCACTTTCTAGCCAGGCCCCTCAGCAGCAGCACTACAAGGGTGGCTGGCACTCTGGTTCTGTAGACACTGTCTCCTGCCTTTTCTCAGTGCTGCAGTGGGTGTATCTGCACCTACTTAATGGTCTGAATCTATAAACCAGCAGTCAGACACCTGCTGTGCATTCAGGGGACATAACCTGTCATGCCTACCTGTGGAGCTGAGTCAGTGTACACGGTTCTCGGCAATCAGGGGACATCAGACAGCTGCACCCTCTTTTCCAGTGACACAGGCACCAGGTATGAAGGCTTTGAGGGATTTTCTGGAAGTAGGAAGGGTCAGGGCCCAACTGAACATGTCACCACAGCACCTGACAATGGCTTTTTGTCCTTTTAGTGTATGACTGGACACACTTACTTACCATGTAAAGGTGCTTCTTTTTTACATTTAAAACCCAAAGCTGTGAGATGCAGCGTACAGAGACGTGACCCCGGTTGGCCTTTTGCTGTTTCAGATGGCAGTACTCAGAGGAACGCCAGCCAGGCCCAGAGGCCCCCGGCGCTCACTGGCCTTTCTTTCATGTGCCCTTGGAGTTCTTAGAATAGACTATGAGATTTTAATTCAAAAGGAATATTCTACCAGCAGTTTATAATAGGCATGGTTTGAGGAAAACCCAAACCTGCTTTTCCCAAGATCTAAACCATTTGATGCACCAGTTATCTGATGCAGTGGGGCTCTCGCCCGATCCATTCTTTGGAGCTACACCATACTCGATTGTGCGGTGACTGACTTAGCCCCGGGCAGTTCAGACTTGGACCCACCGTGTGGCATGTTTGTCCTCGTTGCTGTTGCTGTATTGACAACGCCTTCAGAGGTGGTTTCGAGTGCAAGCCCCCTACCCGCCTTCCCTCCACTCCTCATCTGCCCTCCAGCTTCTCCAAACACGCTTCGCTGCCTGCTGGGAATGCTGCCTTGCAAAGGAGTGACGTCTCAAGTGTCGGGAAAGTTACAGCCTTCGAGTTGTTTCCTTCCCTACCTTTGAGATATACCCAGATGCCGCATTTTGTTTCACGCTTTTCTGTGGATGGTGAGCAAATGGCTGATTCTTTATGGCCCTCAGAGCCCCAGGAGGGTGTGGACAAGCACCTTTCCCACTTGATACTTCTGGATATTTCCTTTCTATGCCATTAAAATCGGATGAGTGCTGTATTTGTTTTTTGTTTATTTGTATTTCATTTATT